GCCAGTGCCAGCCAGGAGCAGAGGTTGAAAAGAAACAGCAATTTTAGGAGAGGCCCAACTGTGGCTGCATCAGCTTCACATACTTAATCCTCTCAACAACCCTAAAGCAGGTGATGTTCTGTCTGCTTTTTACAGAAGAAAAAAAAACCATGGAGAGGTTAAGGCATTGATTCTCATAAGCGCTTGTGCATCACCTAATACCTTGTTTAAAATACATTTTCCGGGAGTCTGAGGCAGGAGAGTCTCTTGAACCCCGGAGGTGGAGGTTGTGGTGAGCAGAGATCACGCCATTGCACTCCAGCCTGGGCAACAAGAGCAAAACTCTGTCAAAAAAAAAAAAAATAATAATTCTTTTTTTATTGAGATGGAGTCTTGCTCTGTCACCAGGCTGGAGTGCAGTGGTGCGATCTCAGCTCACTGCAACCTCAGCCTTCCGGGTTCAAGCAATTCTCGTGCCTCAGCCTCCCAAGTAGCTGGGATTACAGGTGCACGCCACCACACCCATCTAATTTTTGTATTTTTAGTAGAGACTGGGTTTCACCATGTTGGCCAGAATGGTCTCGAACCCCTGACCTCAGGTCATCCTCCTGCCTCAGCCTCCCAAAGTGCTGGGATTACAGGCATGAGCCACCGCACCCGGCCAAAAAATACATTTTCTCTGATCTGTTGAATCAATCTCTGAATGTAAAGGTGTATCAATTAGCTATTGCCACAAAAATGCGGTGCAACAAACCCAAACAAGCCCCCAAGCTCATGGCTGCACACAGGAACCTGAGGTTCTCCTGGAGGTGCTGGGCGCTGGTCTAGGCTGGGTTCTGCAACAGCTCAGCTCTGCTTCATGCTGCTCCTTTTCCTCCTGGACCAGTGGGCTATCCTAGACCCCTTCTTGTTCTAGAAACACGGACACACAGGAGGGCAAGCCTAGCCCCACAAACACTCCTCAAGTCTTTGAGTGTCTCCCACCTGCTAGCATTTTATTGGCCAAACCAAGTCACATGGTTCCAGCCCAATATGAGGGGAGGAGACAAGTAGTACTTCACATCTTGATAGACCTTGCTTTGTTTTGTTTTCATCTGCTTACTTGAACTAGCCCACCATTATGATTTCAACTTCTCCTGGTATTCTGTCGATGGTGTAAGTTTCTTGTATGGGTTGGAACCCCGAGAGCGCACCAACAGACAACACGAGGCGGTGTGGAGCAACATGCTGTTTCAATGAACGCCTTGGTGCAGGCCGGCTGAGGCCTAAAATGGCGTCAGCCCCAAGTGAGGACGGGGCAAAGGTTTTATAGTCTCCTGTAAACAGGAAGTGTCCTAGTCTGGCGTAACTGCTACGCTGTACCCGGATGGCCTCTTTCTCATCTTCATGTCTTCCGGCCAGGGTAGGTGTATTCCAGCCGGCTCTCCTCCTGCTTCTGCTATTTTGCTGGTGCACGCTGCTGACGTAAGTGACCTTACGCCTTGGGACTAGGCTTGAAAACGAGACTTTTTCAATCTGTATCTTCAAGGTCAGAAGGGAAAATATGCAAGTTTGATTGAAAAATATAAGAAACACCCTAAAACAGACAGTTCTGTTACAAAGATGCGTCGTTTTTACCACATTGAGTATTTCCTTCTGCCGGACGATGAAGAACCTAAAAAAGTTGACATATTGCTATTTCCAATGGTGGCCAAAGTATTCCTGGAGTCAGGAGTAAAGGTGCGTGTGTGAGTGTGTGTGGCCTTGTGTATCAGTTGACATCTCTGAATGTTGTTTTACACAGACTGTGAAGCCGTGGCACGAAGGTGACAAAGCCTGGGTGTCGTGGGAGCAGACTTTTAATATCACTGTGACAAAGGAATTATTAAAGAAAATAAATTTCCACAAAATCACCTTGAGGCTCTGGAACACTAAAGACAAGATGTCAAGAAAAGTCAGATATTACCGATTAAAGACTGCCGGCTTCACAGACGACGTGGGAGCTTTTCATAAGTCAGGTGCTCTGGTTTTATTTGAAATGGTTCTGGAAAGTCAATGATCCTTTCTTCTCCTGCATTCTAGAAGTGAGACATTTGGTTTTAAATCAGAGAAAATTATCTGAACAGGGCATTGAGAATACCAACATTGTCAGAGAAGAGTCGAACCAGGAACATCCGCCAGGAAAACAAGAAAAAACAGAAAAACACCCAAAGTCTTTGCAAGGTGAGCGGAGAAGGCCTTTGTGGACAAGCTGAAAAAGCTTGGAAATATTTGCTACTGTTTTCAGGTTCTCACCAAGCAGAGCCCGAAACTTCTTCCAAGAACAGTGAGGAATATGAGAAGTCCCTCAAAATGGACGATTCTTCCACGATTCAGTAAGGATTGAACGATATTTTGGGTGGTGGGATTCATTAATTTTTCTCTTTGTGAATTTTCTAGATGGAGTGTTTCAAGAACACCAACCATTTCTTTGGCAGGAGCAAGCATGATGGAGATCAAGGAATTAATTGAGAGTGAATCACTTAGCAGCTTAACAAACATATTAGACAGACAAAGGTCTCAAAGTAAGTTAGGATAGGATTTGGGAATTTTATAATTAATGCTCATCTCCTTTGTTTGATTTCACAGTTAAAGGGAAAGATTCAGAGGGAAGAAGGAAAATCCAGAGGAGACATAAGAAGCCCCTGGCAGAAGAAGAGGCAGACCCCACGCTGACAGGCCCCAGGAAGCAGAGCGCTTTCTCCATCCAGCTGGCCGTCATGCCGCTCCTTGCCGGTACCCACTGCTTGCCCTGTTCCCAGCAGCTCCTGCTTGTCTTGTGGCCAGAACGGCCATAAGCGGATGCTCCTAATGACAACCCTGCTGCGTGCCACCTCATTTCATCCTCACAGCCACCTCAGGAAACTCAGGGGAATTGGCTTCATAGTACAGGGGGAAACAAAGGCCCAGAGAGGGTAGCTACCTTGCCTGAGATCACACAGCTAGGAAATGTGAAGCCTGGACTTGAACCCAGCTCTGTTTGATTCCAAAATCCAAGGAAGCCTATGGGAATATTAAATGTCATCATTGTGTTTGTTAAGAAGATGCTGCTTTTAATAAATGCTTTCCTACAGATTTTTACAAAAACATCTAGTAAAGGGAATGAGGAAAGGGAACCCTTTTTGACTGAGCCCCTCTGGGTGCAGGCACTTCCCGTGTGACACATCACTTACTTCTCAGACCAAATTCTGACCCACTCAGCCAACCTGTGGTGTGGTGGTGGCTGTGGTGGTTATCATAGTTACCATTTTTTTCAGTGAGGAAAAGAACTCAAAGAGGTTAAGTAACTTTCCTAATCCCACACAGCTCAGTGGCCAAACAGGGATTTAATTATTTTGCTTTATAAGATCTACCACAATTTATGAACTGGACTTTATACATACTGGTAAATCATAACTAAATATTATATCAATATGTTTTGATGATTGAAAGCTCAGCATATATTTTGGTAAAATTATGTTGCTTTGTTCCAAAAAAGAGTAATATGGGGTGAACTCCCCCCCTTTTTTTTTCTTTTTAGAGAAAATTCAGACTTTGTTCGTTTTTTTGCCATCACGTGTCTTGTGCGCCCTCTCCTGGCTACTCTGCAGAAGCGCGTGCGTTGGTCTTTTCTGAGCTGGAACCAGCATTCATAGAGAAGGGGGCAAAAACCCCGTAAGTCAGAGCCTCCAGTTCAGTTCCACAGGTGCCAGTCGTCATCCTCCTCTCGCGCTCTTGGGTTGGTGTCAATTCAGTTTGAGAAAGTGCTATTAACTTTTCAGTTTGCACTTTTTTTTTTTTTGAGATAGGGTCTTGCTCTCTCACCCAGGCTGGAGTGTAAGTGACATGATCATAGCTCACTCCAGCCTGAAGCAAGCCTCCCGCCTCTGCCACCCGCATAGCTAAGACTACAGGTGCACACCACCACACCTGGCTATTTTTTTTATTTTCTGTAGAGACAAGGTCTTGCTATGTTGCCCAGGCTGGTCTCAAACTCCTGGTCACAAGTAATCCTCCTGCTTCAGCCTCTCAGAGTTCTAGAATTACAGGCATGAGCTGCCGCATTTGGCAGTTTGCAGTTTTAAATGACTTTTTGAAAATGATACTTCACCTACAGCTTGTCCTTCCTGATCACCTTCACTTTCTCGTAGCATCAGAACCTCTTGAGAGGCAACAGTGACAGAGAGTAAACTTTCAGAGGGTCTTACCCCACCCCACGCTCCAGCCTGACCCTCCAGCATACCTATTGCACACAGTAGCTTTGAGCGAACGCCTTTGCTAGCTGCTTCCTTCGTCCTACAGTCCCAAGGAGGAACCCATGATCCTCCTGGGGGAGCGTACCATGGGACCTGCCCCGCTTTGGATTTTACTGTGAGAGGAAAAAGAAGTTCAACCATTTGGGCCTGCCTGGCATGACTGTTTCCAGCAGAATGAAGCCAGGACATGGTCCCCTCTCTCTTTTTTTTTTTTCGAGATGGAGTCTTGCTCTGTCGCCCAGGCTGGAGTGCAGTGGCGCGATCTCGGCTCACTACAGCCTCTGCCCCCCCAGGTTTAAGCAATTCTCCTGCTTCAACCTCTAGAGTAGCTGGGATTACAGGCGCATGCCACCATGCCAGGCTAATTTTTGTATTTTTTGTAGAGATGGGGTTTCACAATTTTGGCCAGGCTGGTCTTGAACTCCTGACCTCGTGATTGTCTTACATGTCCGTGTGAAGAGACCAAACAGGCTTTGTGTAAGTAACAAGGCTGTTTATTTCACCTGGGTGCAGGCAGGCTGAGTCTGAAAAGAGAGTCAGCAAAGGGTGGTGGGATTATCATTAGTTCTTACAGGTTTTGGGATAGGCAGTGGAGTTAAGAGCAATGTTTTGGGGGCAGGGGGTGGATCTCACAAAGTACATTCTCAAGGGTGGGGAGAATTACAAAAAAACCTTCTTAAGGGTGGGGGAGATTATAAAGAACCTTCTTAAGTGTGGGGGAGATTACAAAGTACATTGATAGTTAGGGTGGGGCAGAAACAAATCACAATGGTGGAATGTCATCAGTTAAGGCTATTTTCACTTCTTTTGTGGATCTTCAGTTGCTTCAGGCCATCTGGATGTATACATGCAGGTCACTGGGGATATGATGGCTTAGCTTGGGCTCAGAGGCCTGACAGTGATCCACCTGCCTCAGCCTCCCAAAGTGCTGGGATTACAGGCGTGAGCTACCGCACTGGACCTAGCCTCCCCTCTCTATAACCTGCCCCGTCATGTACAATGCTGTACAGTGCAGGGGTTCACATGTAAGAACTTTGGTGACCAAAACACTTTGATCATGGCTCAGCCACTTACCAGCAAGTTACCTACTTTCTCTGAGTCTCACTTTCCTCCTCTGTGAAATGGGGGTGATTACTCCTACCTCAGAGCGTTGTTTTAAGGATCACAGGAGCTGACGTGTGTAAACTGCTAGCACAGTGGGACCCAGGGGGTGCAGGTGTGGAGGCAGCAGCTGTCCTGAGGCCATGTGTGTGGGCCGCTCCATTATACCCATGACATAGCCTATGGTCATCGACAGAGAACGGGTCAGCTCAGCAGGCCAGTTGTATGTCTGGTTTTGCCAGAAACTAATAGCATAAGATTATTTACTGTAAGCCCAGCATAATTATTTTTGGTAATCATCTTCAATTTCAAATTAGGCCATAGATCATGTATGTATACCTTATTAGTAAATATTGGTTGGCTAGTAACCCAGTAAGATTCTAGAAAGATTCTGTGTCTGGGAATGAGCTCTTATTTTAAAAGGATAGTATTGCATAGCGGAGGGGCCCCACTTAGCCCAACAGAACTGGTTTGGATGCTGGTTCTACAACGTATTTTCTAAGAGACCTTGGATGATTGCGTCAGAACTCTGGGCCTCATTTCCCCCATCTGTAATGTGGAGATGACAGCAACCACACAAGGTTAAGGATGAAATGACATTAGCGCATGTTTGGGACTGGCTGTTGGAGGAGCACAAACATTCCCTTACACCATTCCACTCTTAACCAGGGCTCTTAACTCAGGGGGCTTGTGTCTGCTGGGGACACTTGGCTGTGTGTGGAGGCATTTTGGTTGGCACGACTGAGAGTGGGATGCCACTGGCATCTAGTAAGATACTGTTAAACATGCCATAATGCACAGGACTGTCCCCTGAGCAAAGAATGGTCTGCCCCAACTGTCAGCAGTGTGGAGGCTGTGAGCCCGCAGCCTGGAATTCTGTTCTGGTGTATGTCTCCCTGACTCTGATGATTTGAGCACTTTTTTTTTATTTTTATTTTTGCAATGGGGATTCCTTCTACCTTGAGTAGTCTTTTTTTTTTTTTTGAGACGGAGTTTTGCTCTTGTTGCCCAGGCTGGAGTACAATGGCGCGATCTCAGCTCACCGCAACCTCCGCCTCCCGGGTTCAAGCGATTCTCCTGCATTAGCCTTCCTGAGTAGTTGGGAATACAGGCATGCGCTACCACGTCCGGCTGATTTTGTATTTTTGGTAGAGACGAGGTTTCTCCATTTTGGTCAGGCTGGTCTCAAACTCCCGACTTCAGGTGATCCGCCTGCCTCGGCCTGCCAAACTGCTGGGATTATAGGCGTGAGCCACCGTACCCGGCCTACCCTTGGGTAGTCTTTCATGTGAAAAGGCTCACAAAATTATAGAACACAGGCGTAATGGGTGACAGCTTTTATGAATCAGCTTTGTTAAAGAGGATCCTGCGGGAGCATGAGGGCTACCCCCAGGAGCTGTGCACGCCTCTGTTCACAGCCTGTGCAGATGGCTGTGCACACCTGGCCCGGGACTTGTTTTAGAAGTGCCTACTCTTTCTGAATGTGAGCGACTTGGCTTTTACATGCCCTAGAAATACATTTACAGGCATGTTGAAAGGAATAGACTGATCTTTTTGAGCACCATCTCATATATCATCTTTCTTAATCCTTTAAACCCAAGGAAGGTGGTGTCTATCCCCATTTTGAAGATGAAATTGAGCCTTGGAGACTCTAGCTTATCACATGACAAAGAGTCAGATCTGGGATTCAAACCCAGGTCAATCCTGCCTCCAAAACTTGAGGTGATTTTTTTTGTTTATTTGTTTTGTTTTTTCCTTACCTAGTACATCTCTGACTGGTGAAATACATGGATACCTTTTATAGAAAAAGCATTCTGGGCTGGGTGTGGTGGCTCACGCCTGTAATCCCTACACTTTGGGAGGCCGAGGCGGGTGGATCACGAGGTCAGGAGATCGAGAACAGCCTGGCTAACACGGTGAAACCCCGTCTTTACTAACAATACAAAAAATTAGCCAGGCATGTTGTCGGGCACCTGTAGTCCCAGCTACTTGGGAGGCTGAGGCAGGAGAATGGCGTGAACCCAGGAGGCGTAGCTAGCAGTGAGCCAAGACCGTGCCACTGTACTCCAGCCTGGGCAGCAGAGCAAGACTCTGTCTCAAAAAAAAAAAAAAAAAAAAGAAAAAGCATTC